AGAGTGAAAGTGACTTTATGGCCCATTTACCATTAGTGTGACTTATTGCATTATTCGAAGGAGGAGGAGGGGAGCAAGAAGACAAGGCAGTCTCCGTTACGCGTATCGCCATCAACAGGATGACCACCACACATTCCTGCCCAAGGAAGAGGGGCGGATGCAACCTTTCTGTGCTATTGTTTATGAGAGCACTGAAGCCTGGGTGATCATGCAATATTTCAGTACATGAGTGTTTCAAGTGTGTGTGTGAAGGAGATATTAAAATAGAGGTGTGAGAGTAATTAGTATTTGGAAGTAATGGATATTTTGAGTTCAAAAGATGCCACACGTCAACGATGATGAGGAATGACTAGCTACTTAACTCCAGTGCTGGCACCCTTAAATTACAGGGATACTGAAGCGAGACGGAGTTAGCATCTGACCAGCGACCAACAGTGGACCGGCGAGGCGGGCTCCTAATTAGAGCGAGATTCCCAGAAGCTGGACAGCCCCTGTATTTATGGGAGCATGCGGCGCAGCTGGCAGTGACCCCCAGGAAACCTCGGCAGCAGCCGCCGCCGCGGGTGTGGTGACCTCGGGCCCGCCGCCTACCTGGAGCGTTTCGGCGGCGCCTGGTTCAGAACCACCGGGGCGGACAGCTCCCTGGAGCTGCACGCGGACTGCGGAAGGGGACAGTGAGCGGGATCGGCCCGCACTCCGTCCGCGGGCCCGGACCGCTGGAAGCACCCGGGTCCCCCTCCCCTCCTGTTCCCCGGTCCCGCCCTCCCCCTCCCGCGCTGCGCGTGGCGGTCCCGGGCTGCGCGTCCCTGTAGGAGGAGACCGGCACTGCCGCCGGCGGCCCTCCCCCTAACCGCCAGCCCCGGCCGCGCGCCCCGCCCCGCCCCGCGGAGGAGGGTGGGGGCGTTCCCCGCGCCGGGCCCGCCCAGCTCCCCCGCGGCTGTCCGGGCCGGGCTCCCCATTGGCCGGCGGGCGGGAGGTGAGGGGCGGCAGGGCCCGCCTCTGGCGGCTCGCGCCCGGGAAGGTCGGCAGCCGAGCGCCGGAGGCCGTGGAGAGGGCGGGCAGGGAGGCGGCGGGCGCCGAGGAGACGCAGCGGCGGCGGTGGTGGCGGTGGTGGCGGCGGTGGCGGCGGCGGCGCCTGGTCTCGGCCGCAGCCTCTGCGTCCCGCCCGCTCTGGGTCGCCCCTGCCAGCCCCGCGCGCGGCTCGCCTCCCGCCGCGGCCCGCAGCCTGCGGCGCCCGAGCTCCGAGGGCGCTTCCCCGGGCGCTGGGCCCGAGGCGGCCAAGACGGCGGGCCGGCCGGGCACGGGGCGGCGGGCGCTGTGCTGCGGGCTGCGCTGGTGGGGGGCGGCGGGCCGCGGCGCGGGCCCAGGGCCCGGCGTGTGCGGCTGGGAGGCACTGTGGGGGCGGGCGCGCGGGCGGCGGCCGGGGCCATGGCCGAGGGCGGCGGGGGCGCGCGGAGGAGGGCGCCGGCGCTGCTCGAGGCTGCCCGCGCGCGCTACGAGAGCCTGCACATCTCGGACGACGTGTTCGGCGAGTCCGGCCCGGACAGCGGCGGGAACCCCTTCTACAGCACCTCGGCCGCCTCGCGCTCCTCCTCGGCCGCCTCCTCGGACGACGAGCGCGAGCCCCCGGGACCCCCAGGGGCCGCCCCGCCACCGCCCCGCGCCCCGGACGCACAGGAGCCGGAGGAGGACGAGGCCGGCGCGGGCTGGAGCGCAGCGCTGCGGGACCGCCCGCCCCCGCGCTTCGAGGATACCGGCGGTAAGGGGCTGCCCGCGGGTGGATGTCGGGGGTAAGGAACACTCCACCTGTCTTTGGGTTTCAGGTCCCACCCGAAAGATGCCCCCCAGCGCCAGTGCCGTGGACTTCTTCCAGCTCTTTGTCCCAGACAACGTCCTCAAGAACATGGTGGTGCAGACAAACATGTATGCCAAGAAGTTCCAGGAGCGGTTTGGGAGCGACGGAGCCTGGGTGGAGGTGACGCTGACGGAGATGAAGGCGTTCCTGGGCTACATGATCTCCACCAGCATCTCCCACTGCGAGTCCGTCCTCAGCATCTGGAGCGGAGGCTTCTACAGCAACCGCAGCCTCGCCCTCGTCATGAGCCAGGCCCGCTTCGAGAAGATCCTCAAGTACTTCCACGTCGTGGCCTTCCGCTCCAGCCAGACCACGCACGGGCTCTACAAGGTCCAGCCCTTCCTCGACTCCCTGCAGAACAGCTTCGACTCTGCCTTCAGGCCTTCCCAAACCCAGGTGAGGCCCACGCAGGACGTAAGAGCTTGTCCCGTGAGAGCCTCTGCTTTTTCCCTCCTGGCAGGTGCTACATGAACCCCTGATCGATGAGGATCCTGTATTCATTGCCACGTGCACAGAGCGGGAGCTGCGAAAGAGGAAAAAGCGGAAATTCAGCCTCTGGGTCAGACAATGTTCTTCCACTGGCTTCATCATCCAGGTGAGCCCTGGGCTGAGCCCGGGGAGGGTCGGAGCACGCTAACCTCTGTGTGTTTCTGTTAAAGATTTATGTCCACCTGAAGGAAGGTGGGGGCCCAGATGGCCTGGATGCGCTGAAGAATAAGCCCCAGCTCCACAGCATGGTGGCCAGGAGCCTGTGCCGGAACGCGGCAGGCAAGAACTACATCATTTTCACGGGGCCCAGCATCACCAGCCTGACGCTGTTTGAAGAGTTTGAGAAGCAAGGTTAGTCAAGTGGGGAGCCAGTGAGGATACGGGAGTGTGCGATCCTTCCTCCCTCTCCCCTCAGGGATTTACTGCTGCGGCTTGCTCCGCGCGCGGAAGAGTGACTGCACCGGCCTCCCACTGTCCATGCTGACCAACCCAGCCACACCCCCGGCCCGGGGCCAGTACCAAATCAAGATGAAGGGGAACATGTCCTTGATCTGCTGGTACAACAAAGGACACTTCCGCTTCCTGACCAACGCCTACTCCCCGGTGCAGCAGGGTGAGTGCGGGTCCGCCATTGACACAGTGGGGAGGAAGGGGCTTATCTTGTCTCTCGCCTTCAGGAGTCATCATCAAAAGGAAGAGTGGGGAGATCCCATGCCCCTTGGCCGTGGAGGCGTTTGCCGCTCACCTGAGCTACATCTGCAGATACGATGACAAATACAGCAAGTAAGTGGCTGGGCACCTCCATGACAGAAGGGGGGTCAGCCGTTCTTATTCCCTCTGTCCTCAGGTATTTCATTTCTCATAAACCAAACAAGACCTGGCAGCAGGTGTTCTGGTTCGCCATCAGCATCGCCATCAACAATGCCTACATCCTGTACAAAATGTCAGACGCCTACCACGTGAAGAGGTACAGCCGGGCGCAGTTTGGAGAGAGACTCGTCAGAGAGCTGCTGGGCTTGGAGGATGCCTCTCCGACCCACTGATGCTGGGGGCGCAGGACTCGGTCAAGGGAGGGGCAAGAGGAGGAGGAGAGCCTGCCGTTCCAACTTGCCCATCAGAGACCCGGACACGGCCTGGTGTGTGGCTTGCTGCCTGGGAGGGATGCACAGGGCCTCTGGAGGGACAGGATGGACCTGGTCAGAGGACGGTTGCTGTCCTCATTTGCATTCCAAGAAGAGCATGTCCTCCCTCGAGAAACAGTGCCGCCGGTGTGATGAGCACTTACACCCACGTTCTCAAGGGCAGATTCTCTCATGACATCCGTGGAGCTTGCGAGGCAGCGTGGACTGGTGACTGTGAAGGAAGGCCCCCGTGGTAGAATGAGCTGGAGCACGCTCTAAGAGAGATGCCTGCTTCCTAAAGATCTACAGCAATCTGGGACGTGGTTCAAGTTCAAGACTTGAAGGAAGCAAAGACGCCCTGCATGGTTACAATGGCTCAGGTGTCAGGGGAGGCCGGAGGGTTTTCCAGCATTTGCCTCATGCCAGCACCTTTGAACCGGTCTCTTAGAAGAAGACACACATCCTGGGTGTACAGTGGTGAAATGGGGAGTGGGTGCCCATTCTGAAAAACGAGGCATTCCTGCTCATTCCCTCTGCTTAGCTGGTGGGCAGGGGAGAGAGGGAAATGCCAAAAACTTGGAGTGAAGGATGATGCTATTTTTTATTTTTAAATATATCTTCAGGTTATTTTCTTACTGTTGCTTCAGATCTAATGTAAAAGGCAGATGTCCCCTCCTCTCCACCCCCGACGCTGACCCCGGCCTCAGTCACGGCTCTTTGCATGATCACAGTTCTGTGTTCTGGCCTGTGGCAGGGCCGGGAAGGGCCGCTGGCTTCCGAACAGACGTGGTTGCTCTCCACGAGGCGCATGGGGAGCCCGCGGGCCCTAAGCTTTGTCGCAGATGTCATCATTGGCAGAATTACTTGTCTTGAAAAATAAGTAGCATTGCTGAAACACACAACCGAATTCTCTACGATGGCCATTTGCTCATTGTCTTTCCTCTGTGTGTAGTGAGTGACCCTGGCAGTGTTTGCCTGCTCAGAGTGGCCCCTCAGAACAACAGGGCTGGCCTTGGAAAAACCCCAAAACAGGACTGTGGTGACAACTCTGGTCAGGTGTGATTTGACATGAGGGCCGGAGGCGGTTGCTGACGGCAGGACTGGAGAGGCTGCGTGCCCGGCACTGGCAGCGAGGCTCGTGTGTCCCCCAGGCAGATCTGGGCACTTTCCCAACCCAGGTTTATGCGTCTCCAGGGAAGCCTCGGTGCCAGAGTGGTGGGCAGATCTGACCATCCCCACAGACCAGAAACAAGGAATTTCTGGGATTACCCAGTCCCCCTTCAACCCAGTTGATGTAACCACCTCATTTTTTACAAATACAGAATCTATTCTACTCAGGCTATGGGCCTCGTCCTCACTCAGTTATTGCGAGTGTTGCTGTCCGCATGCTCCGGGCCCCACGTGGCTCCTGTGCTCTAGATCATGGTGACTCCCCCGCCCTGTGGTTGGAATCGATGCCACGGATTGCAGGCCAAATTTCAGATCGTGTTTCCAAACACCCTTGCTGTGCCCTTTAATGGGATTGAAAGCACTTTTACCACATGGAGAAATATATTTTTAATTTGTGATGCTTTTCTACAAGGTCCACTATTTCTGAGTTTAATGTGTTTCCAACACTTAAGGAGACTCTAATGAAAGCTGATGAATTTTCTTTTCTGTCCAAACAAGTAAAATAAAAATAAAAGTCTATTTAGATGTTGATTCTCCGTTAATACGTGAATTCGTTTAAAAGGTCAGGGAACAGGCGGGGTGCGGTGGCTCATGCCTGTAATCCCAGCACTTTTGGAGGCTGAAGCGGGCGGATCGCTTGAGTCCAGGAGTTTGAGACCAGCATTGGCAACATGGCGAAAGCCCATTTCTACAAAAAATACAAGAATTAGGTGTGGTGGCACATGCCTGCAGTCCCAGCTACTTGGGAGGCTGAGGTGGGAGGATCTCTTGAGCCACTGCACTCCAGCCTGGGTGACAGAGCCAGACCCTGTATCAAGAAAAAAAACAAGGTGAAGGAACAAAAATACAGGCTACTCTTTTAAATACTTGATTTTTTTTGTTATATAATCTGGTGTGTATGATATTAACTGTTCTTGGTGTCTCAAACCACTGAGCAGTTTAAAAAAGAAATGTTTTTGAGTTTGGCTAATAGAAATACCTCTTGATGTTGCAGTTGTATGAGTGCAGTTGTATTTGAGGTGCCTGTTTCATTGAAGACACTAGCAGGCCTGCCTTCCGGCCTGGTGGTTTTCCCTCTTTTCTTCTAGTTTGTGTCGTGTGTCATTCCAGATGAGCAGGAAGAGGTGCTGTTCTGACAGGCAGTGGGTGGCTGCATTCCCCAGTCATGAGAGAATAATTGTAACATTGTAACACTCTGTTTCTAAAATGGCAGCCACCTGTTGTCTGATACATGATGGGAAAAGGCAGCTGTTGAGCCGGGTCTAGGGGAGGCTTCAGTGGCCACTTCAGGTCTCTGGAGGAATGCTGTTGACTGAGAAGAGTTTCTCTTCTCCATCCAGAAGGACAGAATAGCATGTAGGACGGACTGACAGAACCTCCAGGGACCTGGACCTTGCCTTAGAGATGTGATTCAAAGTGGCTTTTTGGAGTGACTCTAGTTGAAGTGCATCTGGTTCCAGTATCTCCCTGGGTTCAACAGCCCTCAGGTTGATTCTTGATTGGCTTTGGAGTAGCTGGCCATCCCTGGGGATGAGGAAAGAGCATCGTAAGTGGTCTTATGACAGAGGGAGCCAGCATGGCCCTGGCTGAGTATATGGGGCTGGCAAGCACCACTGCACACATGGCAAGTGAGAGCCCATTCCACTCAGATCCAGCCACTAAGCCAAGCCGATCCCCTGAGGGATGTCTCTGCTGCAGGCTCTGGAAAAAAAAGATGGAGCAATGAGCTTCCCAGCCTTATGCAAAACAAAACACCCACAAAAACTTCCAAGCTTCTCCAAAGAGAATCTGCATTTCCCTGCAACTCACAGGGAATTGAACCTGCACTGAGCTTCACGGAGTTTATGAGACCTTCCCATTACTGCAGTTGTGTTGAGCGTCCCGTGAGGTCCTTCTTAGGCAAATTTAACTTCATTGAGTGAATGTCTGTTTCTGTTTGGTGCCTACTTGATCAGGTTCCATATTCGACTTTCATTGTCTTTCCCCACACTCTGCTCCCTAAAGAGCCTCGATTTTGGCCAGGTGCGGTGGCTCACACCTGTAATCCCAGCACTTTGGGAGGCCGAGGCAGGCGGATCACAAGGCCAGGAGATTGAGACCAGCCTGGCCAATATGGTGAAACCCCATCTCTACTAAAAATACAAAAATTAGCTGGGTGTGGTGGTGGACACCTGTAGTCCCAGCTACTCGGGAGGCTAAGCAGGAGAATATCTTGAATCCGGGAAGCAGAGGCTGCAGTGAGCCAAGATCGCACCACTGCACTCCAGCCTGGGTGACAGAGCGAGACTCCAACCCCCACCCCGCCACAAAAAAAAAAAAAAAAAAAAAGCCTCGAGTTTGAACAACGTCTTCCCGTGGTCCATGGGACATTATACTAGGGACATCTTTCAAAAGTCAGGCAAGTCATATGGAAAAGTCTTGGTGGCTGGGTCATTCTGAGCAAACACATCCAGTACTGACTAAATCAGATGAGGCTTGGTCACCAAAATTGAGTTAACTCTGCTGCGTGCAAGAAGCAAGAAGATTGCAGGTCCCCAGGACAGAGCCTGGAAGGTTCTGAATCCTTCCTGTGTGGCCCGTGTGTCACCATCCTCCCCAGGGACCCAGGCTCAGCCCCCCCAACAGTGAGGGGGGGTCACCAAGCATCAGGCTGAGAGGAAGCAGGGCAAACCCGGGAGGGCCATGGGGCCTTGCAACTACGCAAGCCTCACACATTCTCCTCCAGTCTGCATTCATGGCAAAAAAAAAACATTTCCCCACTTGCCTGGGATTGGGGCGAGAACAAGTCAACGACACTGATGGGGGAGAAAGGTGACCTTGGGTGTGGTACCTCCCAGATCTGTCTCCTGCATCCTCGCAGGTGCTGTGTTTGAAAGGTATGACAGCGGTGGCTAACAGGCAGGCACACTTCCAGGCGGCTTGGGGTGGCCCTTCTGCCCCAGAGCCTTACTCCTCACAGGGATCCCTGTGGGTTAGGCATGGACTGTCACCACGCCCAGATGGAGTGGTGCAATGGTTCGCCCAGGTAAGCAGACCCGGGTTTGCCTGACGCAGGAGGCCGCGTCCTAACTGCTGTGGGCACTGGCTGTCCTGATTCATCACGAGGACGGGGGATTTTATCCCTGACTTACCTGACAACTTTGTGGGGGATTTTCTCCTTTCCATATCCAATCCTCTCTGCTGATCCGAATACTGAAAACAATCATTATGAGATCCGGGACATCACCCTCCCCCTGGGTCCTTTTCTTGTCCTAGATGGAGATGGGTGTTTTGGAGCTTAACAACTACTGAAGCTGAAGTTAGCCTGGTAGGGAGCCACTATTCTGGGGGGCATTTGGACAGGGCAAGCCCTTGGCCACACCAGACCCTGAGCCAGAAAGAACCATAGCGATTTCCTCACCCAGATGGCCCCAGCTCACAGTATGGGGAGAGTGGGATGGGGTGGGGGAGTGGAGCCAGCTGTGGGGTCTCATCAGAGTGCCCTGGGATCTAGGCCAGAGGCGCCGTCTTCACCCACATGCCAGCTTTGTGGTTCTGGTCCCTCTTCCTTAAGCGAGGGCTTGCCAAGCTTTGGCTGTGGAAAGCCTTAGCCTTGTGTAGTGGGAGTTCCAAACGAAAGAAGTCCCCAGAAGTTCACAAGGTAGTGGCCAGGGAAAGTGTCCCCAGTGCCCCCTCCCCACCGGTGGCCTCTGCAGCTTGCTTTGGAAAACAGTTCTGTCTGTGAAGAAATCTCTCCTGTTACGGCCCTGTGTCAGTCAATGCGGGCTTGGCTGTCTGCCCAAATACCTTCCGTTCTTATCAGGAACATGACTGAGGCTTCTCACTTTTGACTCCATCACTTAATCCCTTTTTCTCCGTGGCTTCTGTGTGTCTCATCTTCGAGAATATTTCTCAGCCTTCTTTGCAGGTATGTTATTCTCTCCCAATAAGAAATAAAGAGTATCAGGTACCAAAGTGGCACTTAGAGCTGTTGCCATAAAATAGCACCAGAGAGTAAGCATGCCCTCTGGCCACGCAGCTCGCTGCCATTTAGCCATCTCTGTGTCCCTCCCTCCCTGGGGTGCCCAGTGCGCACCCCAGTTCTCCAGCAGCCCAGGCACATTCTCCTAGCTCTGACCCCTGTCTGGTGGGGGCCGGGCAGCCTCTCTTGAGTGTAGGGCGGTGGTGCTGGCGCTGGTGGCAGCTCTGTGTGAACTGTGTTCCGGGGAGGGTGGGGCACCTTCACCCTTCCGTGTATACCCATGTATACACGGTCGTAATGAGGAGACTCCTGCGGGAGACTTGATTGTGCGCTCCATGTCACTAGCTACTCTACAAGCAGATACTATTCTTCAGGTTTTTTCCTTAGTTGCCTGGAAGCTTGACCTTGTGTGCATGTATTTGGAGATGAAAACAGAAAGGGCGGGGAGGACATCGGCTTGTGTGAAAGACCTAGGAAGACGATGGAGGAGTGTGTGCGGCTTCCCTCACGTGTCAAGCCTCCTGGCTCCCTCAGGTGGAAGGGGCACTTTATGGCCAAGGAAATTCAGTGAGGAGTGAAGGGTGAGGCTGAGCCCGCCAGATAAATCAGCCTCGGCCCTCCCCTCCCCAAGGGTCAGCCCCCGGCAGCGCACCTCTGTTCTTGGTGCGTCTCGCTAGTCTTTGATTCATTCTTCTGCCGTCTTCACCCAAGCCTCGCTGGACTAAAGAGTGACAGTTAATGCACATGGAGCATTTCTGTTCCAGCAGGTCACGTCTCCCTGTATGGTTCCTTTGCTGAGTCCTCAGCATTGCCCTGGGAGCTGACAACCATCGGTCCCCCTTTTGTGATGGGAAAGTGACACTCTGAGAGCCGTGGTGACTCTACAGGGTGTGGAGCCAGGTTGACCCTCACTCTGTCTGCTCCAGGGCTTCCTGGTTCTCAGCCACTGCTGCTTCTGAACTGCTACAGGCCAGGCATTGTGCTAAGAACTGGGCACGTGTTACCCCAACGTGGTCTGTGCCCTTGAGGGTGCCATGACTGAAACACGTTGGGGGCACAGAGCAGGCTGATTCTCCGCCGAAAGAAGGCTCCAGCCAGAGGCCGAGACCCCGTGTGGGGGAGGTGGCAGTCACCATTGCTGCTGGACTCAGCAACCCCCAGACCCTCCACCTTGCTTGGCAGGCATCACATGCACCTGGCTTAGCACATCCCTGCAAACACAAGAGTCTGAGCCTCCTCAAGAGGCTGCAGTCACACTGCATTTGACCAGGACTTGCCAACCTGCAACTTGCCCTGAGAGCCAGGTATGCGTGTGTGTATCTGGGGAGCACGCCCCAAACATGAGCAGGGACGGTGTTCCCAGCTATCCGAGAGGTCATGCCCAAGCCAAAAGGAAGGCTCTAGCTCTTAAACATGAATAAGTTTATTCCTTTCATTTCCACAGTGTCTTATGCTTGCTTCTGTTTTCTCCAAGGAAGTATGGTGCCCACCTACTCCTCCAGCCTGACGATCCATGTGAGGGTTCCTTGTTCCCAGCCCAATTCTCATGTCCCACCTTTCTCCACTAAGAAACAGCCAAATTTTGGCAAGAGTCGTGGTAGGAAAAAAAAACAATAATTGGGCAGATGAGGATTTTTCACTTTTTGACTAGTTCTTTCTCTAGACTTTCCTGTCTTTTTAAAACTTCTAGTTTCCCCCTTGAGCGCTCCCTCCCAGTGGGTAGACCACGGAAGGAATGAACAGGGGATGGAAGCAGGGGATGCAGTCCCTATTATTTCAATAGATTGGAAAGATGGGCCCAGAACAATTGCGTACGGTGTTCAGTGTAAATTGAAGATCTGGAGTTGCAGGATTGTTGAGGCAATTTTTAGTTGCTTTGCTCCATCTAAACACAAGGCCATAGGATAGTGTGACTTTGTAGCTTCATCACCGTATCCACATCAGAAGTACAATGTCCACTTAATACATATATACACATATGTACGTATACACATATACACATGTGTACATATGTATGTATACACATGCACATGTGTACGTATGTATGTATACACATACATATATGTGTACACATATACATATGTATGTATACACATAGATATATGTGTACACATAAACATATGTATGTATACACATAAACATGTATGTATACACATACATATATGTGTACACATATACTTATGTATGTATACACATACATATATGTGTACACATATACTTATGTATGTATACACATACATATATGTGTACACATATACTTATGTATGTATACACATACATATATGTGTACACATATACACATATACATATATGTGTACACATAAATATGTATGTATCCATATATGTATATATATACACATGTATACAGATATGCATCTATATGTATACCTCTATATGTATGCACATATACATATATGTATACATATATACATATATGCATACATCTATAATATATGTATGTGTATATATACACATACAGTGTCCACTTAATATATATATCTATCTTGTGTGTATGTGTGTGTAAATATACACACACATACACACACGATAAAATACAGAGTCTACCACATGATGAGCCTCTGCTAGGTCCTTAGCAATCAAACCACATGTCCAGTCCTGGCCCCCATTCTACAACTAAACACATGGGCCAGTTTAGGGGTCCAGGAGGGCAAGAATGGTGGGTCCACGTAGAAACCAGGTGAGGGAGGAGCAGTCCACAGGGCTGGGGTGATGGGCTGGTGAAGCAGTGTTCCAGGAGGGGAACTGCTGCTCACAGGGCTGTCCTGGTCGCCCTCGGGATACAGCCAGACTTGATCCGAGTGGCTCCCGGGGCTGAATGGGGACCGCCGGGTGCATATCCCAGGAGGCAGCCTTCAGCTCAGTGGGGAAAGCAGTTTCCAACCTTAGAGCTGCCCAACACTAGCACAGGGCACCTGAGAAAGGAGGGGCCCCTCTGCCTTTACTCTGTCTCCCACTAGAGGCAGCTGGTTCCTTCAGGGAACTCTGGTGGGGGGTGAGGGGGTGGCTGGTTCTCAGTGGGCAGGGGTGACCCTACTGGGGTCAGTGGGCTGGCAATGCTGGTCTTCACTAAGAAGAGTTGAAAATAGCCAGGAAGCTAAGCCCTGGCTCCTGGGCTCCTGGGCAGATGCTTAATTAGGAGGAAGAAGGAACCAAAATCATGAACACAACTGGCTCTCTCAGGGGGAGGCTGTCACCCTCCAAGCTCTTCTTCCCCTTCCTCAAATGGAGATTCACACTCATCCCTAGTTCAGGAGAGCCGCCATTGATGATGAGGAAATCCGTGTCAAAGAAGCTGGAAAGACTGCTATTCATTGTGAGAATTTTGTTTCCACTGCTACATTACATTGTTTCTTCTTGTTTTCCCTTCCAATTTCCAGTTAAGAATCTTTCACAGAAAATTTTTAATTTTATCACAAACTGCACAGATATCACACAGCTGCACCCCCATTTGGTGACACAAAGCATACCCTTCTGTGAAGATTTTCACTTTACGCCAAGGCATGATTGTCACTTTACGCCAAGGCAATAAATTTTTACAAATTTTGTATAACAGGAGCTGAATTCTGGGTTCTCAAATGTGAAATGTGGCAAAAAAAAAAAAAAAAAAAAAAAAGATTTAATTCAAGCATTTTGTCATGTGGTTCTTATTTCTTCAACCAAGTTTGTTTACAGTCACTGCCTTTGAAATACAGTCAAATACATCTGTTTGCTTCTCTCTGGTGGTTTTTCTTTGTGGG